AAGTCTCCACACTACACTTTTTCTCTAGTGGAGGCAGTAATGAGTTGCAGGCTCTGTTCTGACATGCTCAGAAAAATGCAGGACGGCAAGTCATAGCCAAAAACAACTCGACGTACTCAGCTGGGGCAACCCGTCACCTACTGCGGGAAGAGGCAGAACCGGGGATGCAGGGAAAGGACAGATTATTCTTATCCTGCCTCTCAAACTTCTGGCTGGGAGCCAGACTTCGGATGAAACCAGGCAATCTCATCTAGGGATTCAACGCTCCCTTACTATTGATGTCACCCACGCCGTTTGCTTCCGAAAACCTTTGGGCCGGAGGCTGCGGCTAGAAAAGCAATCAAAGGTTTCTCGCCGGGCTTAAAGGGCCACATCTTAGTGACGTCTCGGGTTATAAAATCTGCTTGACAATGAAATATCGTGTGCGCGATTCTGCTCCTCCCCCGACATGACGTGGCCAGACACGCCGCTCGCGTCAGGGCTGCCTTACGCCCCCAGGAAGACCCATTCCCACTCTGGGGCGCGCGCAGATTTGCTGTGGCACATGTACTATAACGCACAGGCAAAAGGGCAGTTTCCAAAACGTCTCCAACGTGATCTCACTCCAGAGATTTTTTTTCCTAAAGTTTTAGGGCTGCGCGGAAGGGAACATGGGGTTCACCTCAGGAAATTTCAGACGTCACCCCCCTCGGAGGAAGGTAGTCGCGTCCGGTTCCTCCCCGGGTGTCAGTTAAGCAGGCCAGGCTGTGAGCGAAGGTTCTGGGCGGGGCTGGACTGTTCTAAGTGAGTTCGGGTGGGGGAGCTTCACGAGGGGAGGCTGCTCTGTGAAGGAACCGCCTTTCTCTCCGCGTGTCTCACCCTTTTCTCCCCATATCTGTTTGGACATGAGCTGAGGGCACGGTCGCGGGCGGTCAGCCCTGTTCGCAGCTACGGCGAGGAGGGGCGCGATTGTTCCTTGTTGCCGCTCCGCTTAGTGGCCGCGTCCATTCCGCGCGGTGTCCCGATTTTAGGGGTAGGGAGAAGTGTCAGCTTCAGGCATCGCGAGGCGTGGCGGCCCCATGGCCCCGCTGGGAGGCGCCCCGCGGCTGGTACTGCTGTTCAGCGGCAAGAGGAAATCCGGGAAGGACTTCGTGACCGAGGCGCTGCAGAGCAGGTGTCCGTGAGGCGGGAAAGGTGGAAGGGGGAGCTCTCCGCATCACGTGACACGAGGAGTGCTTTTGGGTGTCACGGAGTGAGCTTTGGAGTACGGGTCGTCCGTTTGCAAGGCAGGAGGAGCACTGGGCTGGGGAAGGTGGAATGCCACCATTACATAAAACAGTAGTCTACACAGGCGAGCCTCAAAGAAGCAGGTGACCACCTCTCCAAAGACCTTCAGCTGCAGGCTAACTGGATTCTGATCTCCCTGTCCTGCAGACTTGGAGCTGATGTCTGTGCTGTCCTCCGGCTCTCTGGTCCACTCAAGGAACAGTATGCTCAGGTAGGTGGTGCTTTGTGGCATCCGGTGTGTTGCCGGTGACGTAGACATAATGTCCTTTGGGCAGGAGCATGGCTTGAACTTCCAGAGACTCCTGGACACCAGCACCTACAAGGAGGCCTTTCGGAAGGACATGATCCGCTGGGGAGAGGAGAAACGCCAGGCTGACCCAGGCTTCTTTTGCAGGAAGATTGTGGAGGGCATCTCCCAGCCCATCTGGGTAAGAGGGCTCCATGGCAGCATGAAGAACACCTGTTGGTCACCTGTCTGTCCCTCTCCTGCAGCTGGTGAGTGACACACGGAGAGTGTCTGACATCCAGTGGTTTCGGGAGGCCTATGGGGCCGTGACGCAGACGGTCCGCGTTGTAGCGTTGGAGCAGAGCCGACAGCAGCGGGGCTGGGTGTTCACGCCAGGTGAGCCACTCTATGTGTAGGGCACAGGAGGATGAGGCCTGACCTCACCATGCTTCCTTCATAGGGGTGGACGATGCTGAGTCAGAATGTGGCCTGGACAACTTCGGGGACTTTGACTGGGTCATCGAGAACCATGGAGTTGAACAGCGCCTGGAGGAGCAGTTGGAGAACCTGATAGAATTTATCCGCTCCAGACTTTAGTCACTAGGTTCTAGGAGTGAGCTGGGGCCTGCTGAGGTGGGGGTGGGGCTGACTCTGCAAAATGGGGGTGTCCCCCGATCCTGGCCGAGGTGAGGAACAGACAGGGGGGGTCTAGATTCTGAGGGGGTTGGTGGATATTGGGCAAGGCAGGAAACCTCTGGAGACCTCATTTTCTCCATGGGGAAGACAGCCATGCTCTTCAGGAGGAGACTCCAAGGGCAAAGGAGGGTGTCTTGGCTGTGCTTGAAGGCGAAACCCTGCCATATCCCCAGTGCCAGTCCCCTCAGCCTGTGGTGGCCTTGCATCCTGACTGGATGTTCTCAGCCCCTTGTTCTGGGCAAGAACCCAGAGCTCCCCAGTGTGGATACTAATAAACCTCTTGGAGCACACTCTCAGAGCTGCTTGTCTCTCATTTCCTTGA